AGAGGCCCTCTAGGACTACCGAGAATCTCTTGCCCTTTGGCTCTTGCCCCCGACATCTCTCCTGGCCCCCCGCCCTGCCCCAGGAGGTCTGGTCCTCTCACCCGCTGCCAAATTCTCACACAGCCTCAAAGGGATCCTCAGGGCGTAAAGCAGCCCCAGCCCCGCCACGAACCACAACGAGGCCCCAGTCCCCGCCAGCCCGGCCCGCAGTCGCTCCCTCCAGCCTAGCGTCGGGTTTAGGCCAGGGACAGATGCAGGAGACGCTCCAACAGCTGCGGCTTCACCCACGCCGCCACGGTCCGCCATCTTGCCGCTATCGCAGGCGCCAGGAGCTGGGAGGGGAGAAGGACAGGAAACCGGGAGTCGGGAATCCTGGGATAGTGGCGGACCTGAAGTTGGCCTCTGTGAAGGCTGAGTCCTGGGGAACCGGGACCGAGAAGATTTCGAAGGTGGAGGAGCGTGTCTCAAGATTGGGGCTACCTGTTCTTTCGTGGGGCAGGGAAGGGGCGGACAGCAGCGCCTATTCTGGAGGAACTGGACTGAGATGTGACCCCGAAGTGTTACCGCTTCCAAACGAAATGAGGGTCACCTTTCACACCGCCCCCCCCCCGGGGTTGGAAAAGCCACCGATCGTTCCAGCTGCCGAGCAGCTCTTAAAGCTTTGGATTCGGCTGTCGTGGAGATAACGGGCACCAGAAAAACTTGTAGGAGTAGCAACAGCTATTTGGTCGGATGGAGGCCAGAAGCCAAGAATAATCGAAACACGCTGCCAGCGCCCATTAGATGGATGGGAAATGAGTGTAACTCATTGGGAAAGATATTAGACTTCAAATCACCTAAGGCAAACCCTACTTCCTGGGGCGCGGGCGCGGGCGCTGGCGTTAGGAGACGTCACTCCCGCGCATAACTGACATGGGGCCCTCTTGGTCGGCGTTTCCGGGCGGGTCCTTCCGACGGCCGCCGCGGTGATTCCATCACTCGGCTTTCTTCCCGGCCTGCCTCGCGCCCGTAGCCGGGCTGGGCCAGAACAGCCCAAGATGGCCGACTTCGATGATCGTGTGTCGGATGAGGAGAAGGTAAGGGGTCCGCCTCTCTCTCTTACCTCCTCTTCTCCTAAGTGTAAATTTTGTTTCTCTTTAGGTACGCATAGCTGCTAAATTCATCACTCATGCACCCCCAGGGGAATTTAATGAAGTATTCAATGGTGAGTAAAGATTAGTATTTTAATCCCTCCTTCCACTGAACATTGTAACATTTTTCCTCCTCAGACGTTCGGCTACTACTTAATAATGACAATCTCCTCAGGGAAGGGGCAGCACAGTAAGTATCTTTCCAAATCCACTTAGAATGTTTTTTTTTTTAAAAAACTTTTAAAAAAAAACAGTGCATTTGCCCAGTATAACATGGATCAGTTCACGCCTGTGAAGATAGAAGGATATGAAGATCAGGTAATAATTGCCTTTTAGACAGGCTATGCCTGAGTTACTCATATGTTTAATGATTCTTTGGAAGGTCTTAATTACAGAGCACGGTGACCTGGGTAATAGCAGATTTTTAGATCCAAGAAACAAAATTTCCTTTAAATTTGACCACTTACGGAAAGAAGCAAGTGACCCCCAGCCAGAAGAAGCAGATGGAGGTCTGAAGTCTTGGAGAGAATCCTGTGACAGTGCTTTAAGAGCCTATGTGAAAGACCATTATTCCAACGGCTTCTGTACTGTTAAGTATCTGACTGCTTCGTTATCAGAGAGAGTCTTTAACTATTTTTTTTTCCCAACAATAGGTTTATGCTAAAACTATCGATGGGCAACAGACTATTATTGCATGTATTGAAAGCCACCAGTTTCAGCCTAAAAACTTCTGGTAAGAAGTAGATATTCTCTTCTATTTACATCAATTCTGCAATGTTGTGTGTGTGTTTTAATAGGAATGGTCGTTGGAGATCAGAGTGGAAGTTCACCATCACACCACCTACAGCCCAGGTGGTTGGCGTGCTTAAGATTCAGGTGAGATTCCAACATGTTTATAGACTTAAAACCCCTAAAAAGGCTCAAACATTGTCTCACACAGGTTCACTATTATGAAGATGGCAATGTTCAGTTGGTTAGTCATAAAGATGTACAGGATTCACTAACTGTTTCGGTGAGTATGGAATATTTAGTGTCTGTCTTACTTCTGATTTTCCCCTTCTTCCTTCCTTCATTAGAATGAAGCCCAAACTGCCAAGGAGTTTATTAAAATCATAGAGAATGCAGAAAATGAGTATCAGGTAAGAAGATTTGGAGTTAATTTTCCTAGATCTGAAAATAATATATCCTGTCTATCCTTCACAGGGGACTCAAGCATATCCATTGACTATAGCATTACTTTTCTGTTCACAACCAGCCCCATTTCTGTTCAAGCAACTCATCTTCAATTATCTATTGCAGACAGCAATTAGTGAAAACTATCAAACAATGTCAGATACCACATTCAAGGCCTTGCGCCGGCAGCTTCCAGTTACCCGCACCAAAATCGACTGGAACAAGATACTCAGCTACAAGATTGGCAAAGAAATGCAGAATGCTTAAAGGCTGAATGTAGGATTCTTCAGTATGTGGAAAGACAAGGATTCAACGTGTGGTCATATGATAAATAAGTGATTTATAAACAAGAGTGATATTTTGCTAGGGCTTTCAAAGTTAACCGGTTTTCTAGCCTCATGGAATACTGTTGAACCTATAGCGTTGTCTTGATTCTTTTGTGTTCTCTGCCTTGTAATTTTCTGTTACTGCTATATCTACGTGTAAATCTTTTTTTCTTTTTTTTTTTTTTTTTTTGGTTAATTCTGCCACATTTAATGTTGGTGAGAGAGTGATCTATCCTAATGACATTTTACTGTTTAAAAAAGTTTCCTAGCCATGAAGCCCTGCTACTGATTTAGACAAGGTATTATGGTCATTACTTTGTACCCCTATCCTTCCAAGCACTTCTGGTACTTCAGTCGTTTTTACTGATCCACCAACACCTAAAGAGGCTATGCTACAGTCTCTAGCTAAATGGAAGACACATTCATCCTTCTCCCTCTGACTGCTTTGATCATCATTTATTGCATCTCATAACTAATTTTCTAAAGTTTGGATTGGGACTTTTCAGGTCCTTTTTGGAGGGCAAAGGAAGTGCCAGCTTCTCTGGGGAACTTGTTTTTAAATCCAAAGACTTGAACCACATTCCCTGCACATGAACATGTTTGCTTTTATCCCTTCTCTCATTGTCTCCTTCCCATCTTAGTACCATTGTAGTTATAAACATCTGCATTTTTTAGAAGCATTTTACCCATTTATTTTTTTAAACATTCAAGAACTGCTGACGTACTGTGGATGTAGAGTATAAAACTTGAAAAATGCAGATGTTGAAGGAATAATAGGTATCTTGTGCTTTAATACTTTATGGCAGGATTGTACTATAAGCAAATGAATTAAACAGCTATGTAAATCATAAAGAAAAACTAAAAATGAACCAAAGTGAAAGGATAACTTCCAGGCAGTATCTTTCTATTGTAACCTGTTATTTAAGGAAATACTAGTGATTTCTTCTAAATAGGATGTAAAACTTCTTTCAAATTACTCTTCCTCAGTCCTGCCTGCCAAGAACTCAAGTGTAACTGTGATAAAATAACCTTTCCCAGGTATATTGGCAGGTATGTGTGTAATCTCAGAATACACAGGTGACATAGATATGATATGACAACTGGTAATGGTGGATTCATTTACATTGTTTACACTTCTATGACCAGGCCTTAAGGGAAGGTCAGTTTTTTAAAAAACCAAGTAGTGTCTTCCTACCTATCTCCAGATACATGTCAAAAAAAGAAAGGTGTTTGTGCTTCCGTTTTGTTTCTGCTCAGTAATATAGTCAAGCAAGTTTGTTCCAGGTGACCCATTGAGCTGTGTATGCATTTTTGTTTATTTCAATAAAATATATTTGTATTATTTGTCCTTCATACTATCCATCCATACCACACTATCTTCTGTATCAGGTAGTCTAATAGAAATATACCTGTTTTGTTCTAAAATTGTCTGAGTCTCTCCTTTTTGATTCATCGCT